TAATGAGGTCTAGAAGAGAAAAGATATACAACATCAAGCAGGTGCCCAAGAAATGGTAGGTCCCTTTCTCCCTTCCTGCCTCCTCATTTTTACAGATGAGGACATTTTTACAGAAGCCCGAATAGATAAGTAGTCACAATCATGTTCTAAGAAAAACAAAAAAAAGGTGGCGGATGCCGTATTTTATTTTTCGTCATCACTCTCCTTTTCCTGCTGCTCATTCAGTTATGGTTTCATGACCCATATAATAATTCCACAAGGCTCACCAATGTTATCTGGCACCTGCTAGAGAATAGATATAGTAACAGAGGCAAATATTTTGGTGAAGTTTAACAGTTGTGTTGCCTTCTAGAATTTCATTGTATCTGATGTGCAAAAACAAGCAAAACATTGTCGGTTAAGTATCACAATCTCATAATGGAGATGAGCACTGATTCTTAGGCCTTGGCGTAGTTCAGGGCCTATCCTTTAGCAGCTAAAAAGAGCACTTTGGCTGTAACTCATTGGAGTCTAGTCTCATAATGTTAGGATATTTCTATTTAAGTCTTAACCACTATTGGTAGCAACTGGAAGGATAATCATTCATTACAATAAATAGTCAACAGAATAAATATCCGACAAGAATTTACGAAGCGTCTAGAGTATAATTCGGTAGCGCTTTGAAATCCACCCTGGGATTCGGAAACCGGGTAGAAAACTACCTGGTTCAGCAAACGAGAATTCAAACAGAGGAGGGGCTTGGAGGAGGCGGGTTTCGACGAACCCAGCGCAAGAGTACGCCACGGCGCCTGCGCATCCCCTGACGGGTACTTTCCATTCGCCAGATGGGGGAAGCCAGGGGGAAGCAGGTTACTGTTTTTGCATTTCTATCTTCAAGGAAGAATTAGGTTATGAATAGTTCCGTGAATAGTCAGGAAGCGCTGTCCTCCAAGTTCAAGATTAAGGAAACGTGGCATGCACAGCTAAAGCAAGAGGTGACGTCTTGTATCTTCCCCCGTTTCCTGGGACATTGGTGGTGTAGCCCATTCCACAGACTTTCGCTCCCTAGCAGCGGGTCGGAGATCGAAGGAACGGGCCAATTGCGGCTGAAACGTCTTTGGAAGGAGGAAGGGGGTGAGGGAGCATCCCTTTGAGTTTCGCCTCTTCTCGAGGCGGTGGTGGGAAGGGAGACATACTTAATACTGCCCTCTTAATCCAACGGACCTTACATCGTGTAGACTGCCGGGAGGGCGGCGGGAAAAGGGCAAGACGGGAGTTGGGGAAGGGAAGGAGCCAGGAAGCCGCGCGGGAGGGCGCGCGCGCGCGCCCCTTTTTCAGCAGTGTGGCGGGGTCGCACGCACGCCCGCCTCGGCGGCTGGGCGCGATTTGCGACAGTGGGGGGGGCGGTGGAGGTGGCGGCGGCAGCGGCAACTTTGCGGCAAGCTCGGGCCGGGCTTGCTTGACGGCGGTGTGGCGGAGGCCCCGCCCCAGGCGGCAGGAACCTGGAGGGAGGCGGAGGAATATGTCCGAGAGGGAAGTGTCGACTGCGCCGGCGGGAACAGACATGCCTGCGGCCAAGAAGCAGAAGCTGAGCAGTGACGAGAACAGCAATCCAGACCTCTCTGGAGACGAGAATGTAAGTGCAGCTTCTGGCAGTTACGAGACTGCTCATGTAATTTTTCCTCATTTACTGCTTACAGGATGACGCTGTCAGTATAGAAAGTGGTACAAACACTGAACGCCCTGATACACCTACAAACACGCCAAATGCACCTGGAAGGAAAAGTTGGGGAAAGGGAAAATGGAAGTCAAAGAAATGCAAATATTCTTTCAAATGTGTAAATAGTCTCAAGGTATGTGCAAAAAAAGATCCTTTGGGCTGAATTAATCTTTTCTTATTTCATGATTATTTTATAGGAAGATCATAACCAACCATTGTTTGGAGTTCAGTTTAACTGGCACAGTAAAGAAGGAGATCCATTAGTGTTTGCAACTGTAGGAAGCAACAGAGTGAGTGTTAAGGGGTCTATTTAGTATTTGGCGATGAAATTTACTGTATTTTTATTTTCATTAGGTTACCTTGTATGAATGTCATTCACAAGGAGAAATCCGGTTGTTGCAATCTTACGTGGATGCTGATGTATCCTTTCCTGGGTTTTTAATATCTTTAGTACATTATGTTTCTTAACTGTGGAATTTCTTAGGCTGATGAAAACTTTTACACTTGTGCATGGACCTATGATAGCAATACGAGCCATCCTCTGCTGGCTGTAGCTGGATCTAGAGGCATAATTAGGATAATAAATCCTATAACAATGCAGTGTATAAAGGTGGGTTTTTCTGGTTAAATTGTAGATCTGCTAGGAAACTTGAAATGTTTTAAATTTATTGTAGCACTATGTTGGCCATGGAAATGCTATCAATGAGCTGAAATTCCATCCAAGAGATCCAAATCTTCTCCTGTCAGTAAGTAAAGGTAAGTGAAGCAAATGTTTCTTGAGTCTGTGCACATTCGCCTAATTTTTGTATGTTTATACTAGATCATGCTTTACGATTATGGAATATCCAGACGGACACTCTGGTGGCAATATTTGGAGGCGTAGAAGGGCACAGAGATGAAGTTCTAAGTGCTGTAAGTTGGAAACTGCAGGGCAATGACTTTCAATTTATATAAAACTTTTTGGTTTTGCATACAGGATTATGATCTTTTGGGTGAAAAAATAATGTCCTGTGGTATGGATCATTCTCTTAAACTTTGGAGGATCAATTCAAAGAGAATGATGAATGCAATTAAGGAATCTTATGATTATAATCCAAATAAAACTAACAGGTAACAGTTGTGGTATTTGAAACAATTTGCTATTTAACTTTTTACATTTCCATTCTTCCTTCAGGCCATTTATTTCTCAGAAAATCCATTTTCCTGATTTTTCTACCAGAGACATACATAGGAATTATGTTGATTGTGTGCGATGGTTAGGCGATTTGATACTTTCTAAGGTATGGTAACTGCAGTTAAGCTGTACTTCCATGTTTTTTAAGAAACTGCCAAACTATTTTCCAGAGTGGCCGTGCCATTTTACATTCCCACCAGCAATGTATGAGAGATCCAGTGTCTCCGAATCTTCGCCAGCATTTGGTATTGTCATTATTTTTTATTTTAGCTGTTCTATTTCTTTTTCTCATTTCTCTCTCTGTTTTAGTCTTGTGAAAATGCCATTGTGTGCTGGAAACCTGGCAAGATGGAAGATGATATAGATAAAATTAAACCCAGTGAATCTAATGTGACTATTCTTGGGCGATTTGATTACAGCCAGTGTGACATTTGGTACATGAGGTTTTCTATGGATTTCTGGCAAAAGGTATCAACATACTTTTACATTTTGAAATGATCAATTTGATGTTTTTAAAAATATGTTTATACAGATGCTTGCATTGGGCAATCAAGTTGGCAAACTTTATGTTTGGGATTTAGAAGTAGAAGATCCTCATAAAGCCAAGTAAGTATTTAGAAATTTCTGTTCAAAATTTCCCTTACCATCGTGTCTCCCACTTTGACTGCAGTCGTGACCACTGATGTGCCAGTCTGCTTCAGTCTCTACCAAGCCCAGAACTTCACCCTCTATCGGGTCCTGAGGAAAAGCAGCTTCCACGGTTTATTTCAAGCTGGATGAGGATCCAATTGATGCCATATCCCTGTTGTAGCCTTTTGTGGTGAGACAAGGCGCTCATCAGGACAGCAGATTCTTCAAAGCCTTCCACACCAATGTGAAGGACAGTAAGATGTGGAAGTTCCTGGGTTTTGTTTTTGGACAATGGGAACCAAGGGTGGCATCCCTACACTCCATAGTGTAGGGCCTGACACGATGTAAACTCCCTCCTCCAGTAATCATTCATCAAGAGTTTCAGTGTTGTGATAACCTGTGAGTTCTCCACATAGTGGCACATCATGGACCTCATTTCCTTCCTGGATTACAACTGCACCTTGGACAGTGAGGGCTCTTTTGGAAGTGCACACCTAGCTGACCTGCCCTCCAACTCAAAAGTGGACAAGACCTGTTCAGAGGTGTTAAGCACCCCCACACTCAATGTCCATTCAGGCCAAAAGTATGCTCTTTGCCCCAAGGGAACCAAAGTCATGATGACATATGCCAGAGCTTGGGTAAAGGATACAGTGAGGATTCTTGGATTTCAGAACAAAGTATTCCTGGAGCCCCCTGTACTTCATGAAGCCTATGTCCAGCTTGTTGTCAAAGAAATGTAGATTAATTCAAAAGGAACACAGGATTCTATCGGTCCTTTTCCTAGTCCTGAAGACAAGGTCAGCTATGTAATATCCAGGGCCCAGTGCAAAATGAAAAGGCAAACTCCTTGGGCCGGGTGCGGTGGTTCATGCCTGTAGTCCCAGCACTTTGGGAGGCTGAGGTGGGCGGATCATCTGAGGTCAGGAGTTTGAGACAGCCTGGCCAACATGGTGAAACCTCGTCTCTACCAAAAATACAAAAGTTAGCTAGGCATGATGGCATGTGCCTGTAATCCCAGCTACTTGGGAGGATGAAGCATGAGAATCACTTGAGCCCGTGAGGCAGAGGTTGCGGTGAGCTGAGATTGTGCCACCACACTCCAGCCTGGGCAACAGAGTGAGACTCTGTCTCAAAAACGAAAAACCAAAAAACAGAAAAGGCTGGGCACGGTGGTTCATGCCTGTAATCGCAGCACTTTGGGAGGCCAAGGCAGGAGGACTGCTTGAGCCCAGGAGTTTGAGACCACCCTAAGCAACATAGCAAGACGCTGTCTCTACAAAATATTTGAAAATTAGCTGGGTGGAGTAGTGTGCACCTGTAGTCCCAGCTACTAGGGAGGCTAAGGTGGGAGTATCACTTGAGCCCAGGAGGCTGAGGCTGCAGTGAGCTGTGATCACACCACTGCAATCCAGCCAGGGTGACAGAGCAAGACCCTGTCTCAAAAAAAGAAAAAAAAATTAAAAGGAAAAATTAGGTTAAAGGTACTAACTATAAAGCTTTTTCCATCCTTTAACAATTTCTCAACTGGTCGTGGTTTTAAATTTTGCTACTTAATGCCATTCTAAGTAAAGTAAAATTGTTAGCATGAATTTTATTATTCATTTTCATATTGTGTAATGATCATTTTATTTTTTTGAGACAGAGTTTCGCTCTTGTTGCCCGGGCTGGAGTGCAGGGGTGTGATTTCAGCTCACTGCAACTTCCGCCTCCCAGTTTCAAGAGCTTCTCCTGCCTCAGCCTCCTGAGTAGCTGGGATTACAGGCGTGCGCCACCAAGCCCAGCTAATTTTTGTATTTTTAGTAGAGACAGGGTTTCACCATGTTGGCCAGGATGGTCTCGAACTCCTGACCTCAAGTGATCCAACCTGCCTCAGCCTCCCAAGGTGCTGGGATTACAGGTGTGAGCCACCAGGCCTGGTGTAATGATCATTTTAAATACAAACATAAGAGCCTTTACCTCTTATGTGAAATTAGAAATTACAGAATTGATATTTGTGTCTCATACACACAAGTATTTTGTTCTTACCAGGGGAGTGGAAACTCTGCACAAAAGTAACTCCACTTTTATTTGAGACAGAGTCTCGCTCTGTCGCCCAGGCTGGAATGCAGTGGTGCAATCTCGGCTCACTGCAGCCTCCACCTCTCAGGTTCAAGCAATTCTCCTGTCTCAGCCTCCTGAGTAGCTGGGATTACAAATGTGTGCCACCACAGCCAGCTAATTTTTTTTTTTTTTGGTATCGTTAGTAGAGACGGGGTTTCGCCATGTTGGCCAGGCTGGTCTGGAACTCCTGGCCTCAAGTGATCCGCCCGCCTCAGCCTCCCAAAGTGCTGGGATTACAGGCGTGAGCCACTGTGCCTGGCTGAGATGACAAATAGGATGAAGTCTTGGGGTGTTTCGAAGGAAAAAAAATGGGGTGAGAAAGGAATAAGAGGTGGCTTTGAGTATATCATCTACTACAAAATACTGGAAAAAGGCTGGTAGAAACTCAGTGACTTTAAAATTATCTTTAAGCAAATGCCTGAGAAAGGCAAAAGTCTAAAGAAATGATGGTCACTTTTTCCAGAAGTGCTTAAAGAATTGAAATGCTCCTTTGAGGCAAAGGGGACAGTCATTCTGCTTAATTGCATCTTCAGGCTTGAACAAGGTATCATCTAGGACAGTAGGTTTTAAATTTTTTTTAATGCAACCCACAGTAAGAAATAGACTATACAGGCCAGGTGCGGTGGCTCAGGCCTGTAATCCCAGCACTTTGGGAGGCCGAGGCGGGCAGATCACGAGGTCAGGAGATCGAGACTATCCTGGCTAACACGGTGAAACCCCGTCTCTACTAAAAATACAAAAAATTAGCCGGGCACGGTGGTGGGCACCTGTAGTCCCAGCTACTCGGGAGGCTGAGGCAGGAGAATGGTGTGAACCCGGGAGGTGGAGCTTGCAGTGAGCCAAGATAGCGCCACTGCACTCCTGCCTGGGCGAAAGAGCGAGACTCCGTCTCAAAAAAAAAAAAAAAAAAAAAAAGAAATAGACTATACATAATAACCCAATCATACACACATATAGAAAGTCCCATGAAACAATATACTTACTAATATGATGCATTCTGAAATTTTCTATTTCTTTTTTTTTTTCTTTTTGTAATGCTGGTTGTAACTCACTAAATTGATTTCACAACCTGCCCATGGATCTCAGCCTGCAGTGTGAAACACAGTAACCTAGGGAAAATGAGTCTAGATGGCTTTTACCAAGGGTAGTGGAAGTGGGGCCCACATTGTGAGAAATACAACCATAAGTAAAAAGTGCTAAATGGCCTCTCTTTAACCAGAGACCACAGTCTGTAACTTCCCCTGCTTTCAGTGGTTACCTCTGGGTTTCCCCTGTTGTGATTTATAGAAAATGACTATCACTTTGGAATTGAGCTGGTGGATTTCTACAAAGATTCTTGGTATTTCATGGTTATTTTCTGATGTAGAGCAAGACTTCATGTGAATGAAAGCAGATTCATTTTGCCTTTCTTGCTTGGGTACCCCAGGCTGATGTGGAATAAAAAATTGTTGGGTGATTTCTCTTACATTTCTGCATAATGAGTGAGGGAAGTGTGTGTGTTTAATTCCGAAACCAATAAACTGGGTTGCCAGAAAATCATTGATCATAAGAAGTGTATGGCACTGAAC